GCCGGTTATGCACCTGGACCACCAGCACCAGCTCCCGGGGGGCCCAGGTGCCAGCCTTATCTACATTCCTCAGGGTCTGATCAAAGTTCAGCTGGTACACCAGGGACCGGTACCGCAGCGTCAGGTTGTCCGCCTCGGGCTGGGGGACCGCCGGGACCAGGGAAGCCGCCGACACGTTGGAGACCCTGCGGATGCCCACAGCCACAGAGGGGTGGTCCCCACCGCGGCCGCCGGCACCCCGCGCGGGTTCGGCGTCCAGCAACGGTGGGGCGAGGGCCTCGTTCTTCCTTTGTCGCCCATTGCTGCTCCAGAGGACGAAGCCGCAGGCGGCCACCACGAGCGTCAGGATTAGCACCTTCCGTTTGTAGATGCGGAACCTCATGGTCTCCAGGGCCGGGAGCGCAGGCGGGCGGGCGCGGAAAGGAGCAGCTGCTTCTGCACGGAAGGGGCGGGCGGGCGGCGGCCGTCGCCTTGGCCTGTCACGGTCGGAACTGGCCCCCGCGGCTGCCCTCGCTAACTCATCCCGGGCCCCGGGGGTCCTGGGGCCCGAGACCTCTCATTTACCCCGCGCCGCCTGCGCTCCACACATCCTCGCCTGGCAGCTACAGCTCGAGCATCGGCGCCGCCGCTAGGAGCCGCGGCTCGGCTTCGTCTCCGTCCTCTCCATTCAGCACCACGGGTCCCGGAAAAAGCTCAGCCGCGGTCCCAACCGCACCCTAGCTTCGTTACCTGCGCCTCCAGCGGCCCTGCGTCCTCTGCGCTCTCATCCTTACAGGGGCCCTAGACGGCCAGAACTGAGCGACGCGGCCTCGCCTCACTCCGGCGGGGACCGTTATGACAACCCGCAACTGCCCCGCGGCACACCGCGGCCCTCCGGCCCACACCCCTCCGGCCCGCCCCTTAGACCGTTGGTTGGTGCTTTCCAGACGCGACCGAAGGCGCCTGACCGCCGTGGCCGGCTGCCTATTGGTTTGCAGTACTGTCGCTCAGGTGCAGTTCCCACTTCCGCCTGTTTCTTCCCTTTCCTGTTAGGCGAGAGCTGCGAAAGGCGAGAGCTGCGAAGGGCCAGGTGTCGGGCGCTGTTTCTCGGTAAGCTAAGAACGAGGCTGTAGCGGCTCCAATCTGCTATCTTATTTTAAATATTTTACTACAGTTTTCATCATATAGACAAAACAGCCCTGCTGCAAAGATGGTCAACGTACCTAAAACCCGAAGAACCTTCTGTAAGAAGTGTGGCAAGCATCAGCCTCACAAAGTGACACAGTATAAGAAGGGCAAGGATTCTTTGTATGCCCAGGGAAGGAGGCGCTATGATCGGAAGCAGAGTGGCTATGGTGGGCAGACAAAGCCAATTTTCCGGAAGAAGGCTAAGACCACAAAGAAGATTGTGCTAAGGCTGGAATGTGTTGAGCCTAACTGCAGATCCAAGAGGATGCTGGCCATTAAGAGATGCAAGCATTTTGAACTGGGAGGAGATAAGAAGAGAAAGGGCCAAGTGATCCAGTTCTAAACTTTGGGATATTTTTCTTCAATTTTGAAGAGAAAATGGTGAAGCCATAGAAAAGTTACCCGAGGGAAAATAAATACAGTGATATTCTTACGCAAACTTTTTGTGGTTTTTACTTATAAATAGAATTCCATGTTTAGTGTAGTCCCACCTCAAACTTTACTAACAAGTTTATATATGTATGAAGGGAAAATACTACTTTACTACTTTTTGTTTTCTGGTCAATTTCAAATGTTGAATGAATTCATAAACATTGAGCAGCTTAGAAGGATCTTTAAGATTTTGCAAG